ACTTAATAAGTGTCTTTATTTCATTTAAAGAAGCATCCTCCTGATGCCTCTTAAAAGAGAAAGACTCTTGATTTCAGGAAGCGTACCATCTTGGTACCTTATGTGGTATCAAAAATAGTAGGCTTTTTAGCTGGGTCATAGATGGCCTTCCTTATGGCTCTACGCTATACCTTTTAGCAAATAGAAATGTTGGTATTCACTCTGTGTATTTAATTTCTCCTGGACACATTAAAAAATACATAAGTAAATATACCTTCGAACCAAAATGGAAAGCACGAGGCAACCCTGGACACCTCACTGCTATTTAACTTAACCCTCCCTAGGCAGATCATATGAGTCCGATTGTAAAAGTATTAATGTGGACATCTTTCCACTCTGGATCAAGTCCATTTCAGGTTATCAGGGATGGTTAAGCTCCTAGCTATTCTAGCAGATTTCTTATGTCTTAATGCATGAAATTAATAATAGTTCCTGGGATATTCCACACTTATCTATTACATGTTTCCACATATTTAAAATACAGAAGGAAAACATGAACACCAATAAAGAAACTATGAGTAACAGAAATCCAGAACACAGTGAAGAAAGAAAGAAAAAAATATATACTGCTGCAGTCAGCTTTTAGGAAAACTGTTTCCATCATTCTGAAAATTTATATTTATTAGAAATAAATCTAATTTTGGCAGCACATCATGGTTAGGAGCCAGGGAAATTGTCATTGGGACCTTAGTATTGTATTTCACAAGAAAGAGAGCTCTGTGAGGAAGCCTGGGCTATCTGCAAACCTTCGACTCGGAAATCCCTGCATAATAAGAAAGGTATTGGCTAAATTTGAGCAGCTCACGCAGTATCTAGAGGAAACATTATGAAGTGGGATAGTGTGGTGTCTGAGATGCAGTTATAGGTATACAGACATGACTCAAGGCGTGGATTAGGAAGGCCAACTTTGGAGGGGAGGGCTGGCTCGCTCATTTCTCTTCTCCCTGTCAAATGCTGAAAGGCTGGTTCCAGCCTTTGAGCTCCTGCACTTTGAGAGTTTTCAGCTGGGTTCTCAGGCTGCGTTCACCCGTCGACTTGCTCCAGGCCAAACCAGATTTTGAAAAGGAAGGCAACTTCTTTTTCGCGGCAAACCCTTAAACCCACGCACCTTCTCAAAACTCTGCCCTTCTCAACCCCTGCGCTAGAGTAGGCAGGGCAGAAGGTGCTGAGGAGAGGCTCAGAAGGGGCGGTGGGGACGATCCCCTTTCGAACTGCATTTGTAGCTGCCAAGGAGTAGCCAACAAGCACCAGATTTATGTGCACTTTGAAAGAAGCACCTTCACCATTGGCTTTTTAAGCGGCGCTGTCGCTAGGGAGCGGCTGGTAGGGCGAGCAGCCTCGGGGAGCAGCCCGGGCTGTTTGTTCCGTCACCGGGGAAAGGAGGTACACACAGTCGCGCGCGCACGGACACACACACACACGCACGCACGCACACACACCGGTGGCGAGTTCGAGCCCCGCGGCCCCTGTCCGCCCGCGTGCGCCCCTCGACACAGCTCGCCTCCCGCCCCCTGATTCCTGCTGCTGCCGCCCAGAGGAGAAAGGAACCTCTGCCTCGAATTTCCCCACTGCGCCGGGCGCTGCGGAGAGCGGCGAGGGTGGGCGCGAGGCGGAGAACGCGATGAATGAGTTCTCCCCTCGCCTCGGAGTTGTCTGAGTTGGCGGCGCTGCGCCCAGGCTTCCGGCTCTCAGCGCCCCACGCGCGCGTGGCTCCCCGGGCTGCCACCCACGCCCGCGGCCGGGGCCGAGCCAGCCACGCAGGGCAGCCGAGGCTCCGGAGCTCCTGTCCCGGCCCCAGTCCGGGTAAAAGGAGGGTTGTCCCCAGCGGAGGCGCACAGCCGCGCGTTCTCCCTGCACTCTCTTCGCGGTCCCATCTGTTCCCCATGGCGTCTCATCCGCAAACCCGGATCCAGGCTTACCTGGAGAAGAACAAGATCGGTCCCCTGTTTGAGGTAAGGCGCTGTGGAGGAGGGCAGTCCCGTTGAATTATAATTGTGTGCTCTATTCTGCCTTCAGGAATTAATGACCAAGTTAATAACTGAGACACCTGACCAGCCAATCCCATTTCTCATTGACCATCTTCAGTCTAAACAAGGGAACCGTGGACAACTTCAAAGAACTTTGTCTGGATCTGCAGCTCTATGGGCAGAAAGTGAAAAATCAGGTAAATGAAGAATGTCTATGCAGTTAATTTGGGTTGCCATTTTATATATATTTTGTTTTAACAGAATCCAAAGGAACAAGAAGGGATTTCAGAAGCTATGATAAACCTTGGCAATTAAATGCAAAGAAGCCTAAAAAATCAAAAAGTGACCTTGCTGTGTCTAATATTTCTCCACCATCACCGGACTCCAAATCATGTAAGGAAGTCTCTTATTCAAATGCTATTCAAGCTTATGAAATTACCATTTTTTTTAAACATAGTGCCAAGGTCAGTAGAGCATCCAAAGTGGAACTGGAGGACTAAACCACAAAGCCGTGATTTTGATGAATTGAATCACATCCTTCAGGAGAGCAAGAAGCTGGGGAAAGCCCTTGAGAATCTCTCTCGAAGTAAGTTCATTTACTTGATTATAATTGAAACTACTTTTTTTTATAAATCTCTTTTAAATCCCAGGTATTGCAATTTCAGATGAACTCGATAAGGTAAGTTGAACTATACATCTGGTGAAAAGAAATCTAAGACAGCATATTCTTTTCTTCTCTTCAGGAAACAGTGACATTTAATTCTTCTCTTCTGAGGCCCCGTGTGATTGGAGAATGGATTGGTAGAGAAGAAAATGATGCTGATCCCCTAGCTGCTGAAATGCTACAGCCTCCAATTCCAAGAAGCAAAAATGACCAATGGGAAAGTGAAGATAGTGGCTCTAGTCCTGCAGGAAGGTGAGATGAGCTGTCTGCTGAGATTCTATATTCACAGCTAATTAACATTTAAATATTTCTTCAGCTTAAAGATGGAGCCTAAGAACAAAGGATTAAAACAGCAGCAACAGCAACATAAGAAACTCCTGGCCGCAATGCTCTCTCAAGATTCTTTTGAGTCCATCCACAGCCCTACCCCATCTGTAACAGAAGAAGATATTGATAATGAAGATGATGCAATGGAATTGCTGGGTAATTTTAAAAATTAATAATTTCTCATTTTCTTCTTTGACATTGTAAAAAAAACGTGTGGTGATTAAGAGATTTTAAAAGTTTTGAATAGCCTTGTCTTAGGGAAAAGAAACCATTTAGTACATATTTTATTTACATTAGACTCACATAAAGTTGCATGTAAGAACTAAATTGAAATACCCTAAGCATATGAATATTTATTAGACTGTATTTTGTGCTTTGTGTATGCTGCACTTTACCTTCTGACTACGTAATGAAGCGTTATTCTGTGTGCAACTGTGATCAAAATTCAAGTCTGTCTGCTTTATTCTCTGATAATAATTGCCTTGTTTACATCTATTGTCTATAAAATATACCCAAAGTACATATTTCAGCCCTCACTCCAAAATGTCTACCTTTTATTTTGAGGATGCTTTAGAAAAATAGAATAAAGTTGAAAGGGGCAGATAGTAAATTCAGGTTTTATGTTTTCCGTAAATGACGGGAAAGTTTGCAGAGATTTCAAAGTTTCTTCAGGCCTGTTACTTTCATGAAACCTTATTAATCTTGTATATGTAGGATATCTTTTTATATTTTTTAATGTAGTATATGTATGTTTTTGCTTCATCAGAAATCTCTTCATATAAATTTTTAAACTGAACTTCTCTTTGGAACATCATTTTTCTGAAGAAAGAAAATGAAATGTTATTTCAGAGTGATCCACATATAAAACAATGAGTTTTGAAGTCAGTGGTATCAATTATTCTGCTACAAATAAAGAGTATGATTTTCAAATACTTTATAACAATATGCTGTTGTATTTTATTTAGAAAGAGAATAAATAATATAATTATTTGAAAGCCTTAAACACGTTTTACATATAGAATATGGAATCTCAGAAAAATATAGGCCATTTTCTGAAGTTTTTGTTAAAAATGAGATTCCTTGGTTTTAAGTGTTTATGGCAGTAAAATACTATCATTATAAAAAATGATATATTGCTTATCATTTTTGCATAGGCCTACAAAGGTGTTATTTGGTCAATGGTGACAGGTTTGAAAGATGTTTTCTGATGCTGTAAAAACTGCATTCATGCTAACATTAAGGAGATTGTATCATGGCGTTTTCATTACATGCTGTTGGTCCCTTCCAATTGGGTCTTTTCCTCACCTCCAAATCATTAACATGGCAGACGTGCCCTATGTGGCAGTGGTAGCTTCATTCAACAAACATTTACTGAGCACTTACTCTATGCTAAGCACTTGGCTGGGGTCTGGGAACATAAAAATAAAATCATTGTGATCTGTGTTTGAAGGAATTTTACATTGTAATGTTCAAGATACAATACGTCACTACCTGTGCTAACTGCGCTAATTGGATGAAGCACACAGTTGTGTATAGGGGTAACACCTAAAGCAGAGGTAAGGGACAGTGACCCAGGAATGTTTCCTAGAGAAGCCGATTACTCTGGCTAGTCCTGAAAAGCAAATAGATGTAAGCTCAGCAGGTGGGGTGTGGTCATTGTAGGTTTGCTCACGTAGGTATGGGCTGTTTTGCGATTGTGCTCCATAACTATACCTGTAAATGGTTCCTCTGCTTTGGACAGTAACAGGGAAGGGGCAACTGAGATCCAGGGTTTCTTTCAGGAGATGCAGTTGTCCACTCCATGCTGGTACTCCCTAGATCTCAGCTGCCCTGACTGAAGGTTCTAGTCTCCCAAGCTGAAGACCGAGGATTGAGTCTTGGAGACTATCTAATGATGAGCAATTAATAACTAGTCCTCATTAATTCTTTTTTTAGACATTTTAGCCTGTGGTCTGAGCAAGTTTAATAATAAGAGATAGTTGAAGGTTTGGACTTTCTTCATGTAATTCCACATATCTCAGCACAGGTGGCAAGCAGTGTAATAATGTTGGTCTCTAGGTCATGAGATTATCCTCTTATAGCTTGGAATGTTACAAGTCCACTGGACTTTATCTTAAAATAATGCCATATTCAATTTCTTGTTTTTGAAATGGATTCCAGCAAAATGTATGTGATTGTGTCTATTTCAGAAAAATATAAATGCTAAGTTCTTGGAAATTTATGTGAAATCTAATTTTATAGAGTTTATATAGAATCATTGTAAGATGCAATAGAGACATCTGGTATTTAAAATCTTTTTGAATCTACATTTTGTAGATGTGTGTGCTATAGCTTATGTGTTTGTAAATGTTTAACTTGTCTTTGTTATCTATACCAAGATATAACTGGCTGAAAAATATTTATTATGCATGGAAAGCACTCTGTAAACCTTGTGAAGTGATAAATAAGTGAAAGGTATAATTGTTAGTTGACATTAATATAAAAAAGGATTATTCTTCAATAAAATTGGTTGATTTGAAGGGAAAAAATCCTTTTAGTTGAACTAGTAGAAGTTAGTAATAACTATTGACTCTTGTTTTGTTTATTAAGGAAACTAGCATTGTTAATATATACTGATTAATATTTAATTATTCACAGTTGTTTAATTATATATTTGTGGATTTCTTTTCTAAATGTTTTAGGCATATGAAAATATTATAGTACAACACCTGTAATTTTTAAGTAGATCAAATATTTTCTGTAAGATTGCTTTAAATGCTCCTTATAAATTCACATTGCAAAAGTAACTTAATATGGAATTAACACTTGTCAGATAATAAAACAGCCAAACTTGTGAATTTTTAAGATATAATCATTTTAAGCACCTCTGAAATTGGTGCTGTAATTATAGAAGATACTGAGTAAAGTATCTGCCAAGTCATCTCATGCTCAAATATAAGATATTTTCAAATATTTTAGTACAAATATTTTAGTAATCGTTCTGGCAATTAATGACCACTATGAAAAAAAGGTTATAGAAAATCTTCACATATTTTTTAAAATTAATAAAATAAATGATTTTCAAAAATGGAATGACAAGTTACAATGGTAGAATGAGAGATTTATTGCTGGGCATAGTGGCTTAAGCCTGTAATACCAGCACTTTGGGAGGCTGAGGTGGGTGGATTGCTTGAGCCCAGGAATTTGAGACCAGCCTGGGAAACATGACGAAACCTCGTCTCTACAAAAAATACTTATATTAGTCAAGTGTGGTTGCATGCACCTATAGTCCCAGCTACTGGACTGAGTCTGGAAGGTCGAGTCTGCAGTGAGCTGTGGTCATGCCACTGTAGTCCAGCCTGGGTGACAGAGGGAGACCCTATCTCAAAAAAAAAAAAAAAAAAAAAAAAAGAAGAAAAAGAAAAGATCTATAAAAATCCCTGTATATTTTACTACATTAATTATCAGAGAACATTTGAGGAACTTCGTTAGTTTAAAAGATATTTCACCTTGGAAACATGTGCCCATTTTTCTTACATTAGATGCATTTTAATCTTATTCTTGTTGAAAGGCGAGTTTCAGTCACGTTTTTGATTATTCTCTTTATGATTGATATTCATTTAAAAATATCAGTATTATTTGAAAGATATAACTACTTTTCTTATACATTCTAATATGGGTATTACTATCCCATACAATTTGTAAAAGTTTATAAAAAATGTATTATGCTTTCTCAGAATTGATGATGAGGCAAGTATATAAAAATCAAATTCCAAAGATGCTAAAAAGGAAAACAATATTAATTATGTTTTATACTTTTTGGTCTTAGCCTATAATTATATAAAATCCAAAATCAAAAGTAAAATTACATTGCGACAAGGTGATTGCAAGTACATTTTATCTGTTTTAAAATGAATAATCAAGAACAAGTGTAATTATACTGGGATTCTTTGCTGAATATAGTCATTGAGTTTCTATTACCTCAATATGTTACCAAATTTTGTAAAATAAAAACAATTTACTAGAAGGAGTTAATACATTAAGGTGATCATTTGACACTTTCTTTCTTATATTCTGATCAACTTTTATAAAGTAAATATTCACTCTTTGTTCTGTTTTTTAAATTGGAGGCTTCTTAAAGAAGAATGTGCCCACATTGGCAAAATAAGAACAAGCATTTTGCCTAATGAGAAATGAATGCTGTCACTGAATGATGTAAAATTTCTTTAAAAAGGAGAGAGAGGGAGCACTAAATGTTTAAAGAAAAATCTACCTACCTATCCATGTACCTATATTTTAATAAAGTATGTAAAATAATCTAAAACACAAGGGACTATACATAGAAACTCTTTTTATCTCTTTGTTTCTTTTGATCTTTAGAATATTGCTCATTGGAAGTAATCAGGATAACAGAAAAGTTATCACCTTAAAATGAATGTTCTTCATAAAAAAGATTATTCATAAGAAATCTAAGGACTTTCTTTTTATTTTCTTTTTTTTTTTAAAGAGATCAAGTCTTGCTTTGGCTAATGCAGTTTGTATCACTTTCTTATGTCCTCCTTCCTGATATATTTTATAGGAGCACTTGAAAAATGAACTGCTTAGAGTAGAAAAAATCACATAAATTATAAAGTAATTCTAGCATAGACTTGAGAAAATGGTTTCTTTATGATTCATTTTCATCATATTATCATGTTAAAAAGCTTTATTTAGGATTCTTTCTTTGCTTTTGCTAAATGTATCTCAGTCCCTTTTATTACCTTCTAGATTTACTTGTTTTGTGTTTAGAATTGTTTTGTTTTTCATACCCTTCATTCTTCACTTTTGTTTTTTTCAGCAAAATATCAAAACATTTGCAAATCGTAGAGATTATCCTTTAAATAAATACAAATCTGCATGCCACCAAAATATATACATCATCCTATGTGATTTACTTTTATGGTGTTTAGTAAGAAATATTGCTTTATTTTCTTGTAAAAAATTTCCAGTGGTAAAAATAAATCAACATAGTAGAATAAACGTCAATAGTTTGAAAATGAAATCTAAACCCATAAACAAATTATTGACAAATGCCTTTTATCTCAATTATACACCTATTGGAAAATTTCTTTATAAGACACAGCCATTTCCAATATATTTGTGAAAAGAGTTGTTTAAAACCTATTTATCACTTTGAATAAGTTCCACGTTTTTTGACACATACCAATAACATAGAATAATATATTTTTTCTTGTTTATGTTATAGCTTTTCACTGAGTACCTTGTAAAGGCATGAGACACAGTGTGATTGGCATATGTGGTGGTGTTAGTGGTATATGGCCAAAGCACCAGCTTATACTCTAATGACCCAGGTCTAGACCTCATGCTACCTCTTGCTAATATTGTCCCCTCAGGTACACGTAATTAATTGTAAAGTGCTGGTGACTACATATGACCTTCCTACTCAACAGGGATGTTGAGAGGATAAAAAAAAAATGAGATATTTCTCTAAAGTGCTTTTTTTTTTTCTTTTTGTCATGGCTAACAGGAATATTTGACAAAAGACAATAGAATTTCTATACAAAACTTTTCTTCTAGATAAATTTATATCCTTGAACCCAGATACATTTTGTATGCTACAGACAAAGGAAAAAAAAAGCTTTCTTTAGCTTTGGGAAGTTGCCTAAAAACAGCAAAAATGTATGTTTCCCACAACACAATAAAATTAAAGGCTTGAAAAGATAAGAGGTAAAGCTATATGTTTTTGCAAGCCAAAATGTTGGCTATACCAACACAAAGCACTAAATTTTTCATTTTTAACTTGGATATTAAAGCAAGGATAGATGATTTGGTTAAGGATGTATAGAAAATTATTCTACTGTCTTTCATTTTCCTCTGTGTAAATGTATAATTCCTAGGAGGAAAAGAAAAATGTTTTCTGCCTACATATGTATCTCTAGTAGCAAAAGTTGGGCTTAGGGTAGGAATAAGGTGGAAAGACAAGGAGATATAGAGAAATTAGAAATTTGTACTATATGTTTACATGCTTATGTAAATAAAATTATAAAAGTGTTGAAAATCTGTTCTTAAAAATTTCTTGAATTATATTTATAAATATGAAAATGTTTGAAGCAGCACAATTTGATGGTTTCACATTAATTCACTGTGTAAACAAACCTAAACTAAATTGAAAAGCAGTGTTACATATTATTAAGGTATTGTTGCTTTTGAAATAAACTTGCCCACTTCAAATGCTTTATAAAATGGTGATGCTATATTTCAAGATCAT